AGGAGGTCATGCAGGAAACAGAGGGGCCTGAGGAGGAGAAGTGCCCCAGGGTAAGGTCAAGGGGGCTTTGAGGAGAGGGAAGCTTGGCTCCTGGGGCCTGAGGGCCAGGACCAGATGGCAGAGACTGGCTCTCGCCGTCACGTGGGGACCCTGCCCCAGCCTTGTTTAGCAGGGTGGTCTGAGGGCCTTTCTGGGGAGGGACCATGTAAACTGCAACTGGACGGCAGAGGAAGTCTAGAAAGAGCCCTGGGCCTGTGCCAAGGCCCTGGGGCTAAGGAGGGTCTGATTACAGAAAGGGAACCAGGTGTGGCTGCAGGGGAGGCCGGGGCCTTGGGGGCTGGGTTGAGTCGGAAGAGGCAGGGCCATTCCCCAGGTTGCCTTGATGGAACCCCTAAAGCCAAGTACCCTCGGTACAGGGTGGTTGGTGAGCTCCTCAGACCATCCTAGAGGCCCGAGAGCACAGCCAGTCCCCTGGGGCTGTTCTAGAAGCTTCCAGGGAGTGGATGCACCCCACTTAGTGGTGCTCTAGGAAGGGGGCTGGGGGAGGGGTCGGAATGGAAGATGAAGCCCAGTGCCAGCTGTGTGTACCACCCACCACAAGCCCGCATCCATCCTGCTCCCAGCACCCACCATGCCTCCACATTCACCGTGCCCCCAGGGCCCACCATGACCTCCCCCCCAACCCCCAACCCCCCATTCACCGTGCCCCCAGCACCCACCATGCCTCCACATTCACCGTGCCCCCAGGGCCCACCATGACCTCCCCCCCAACCCCCAACCCCCCATTCACCGTGCCCCAGGGCCCACCATGACCTCCCCCCCAACCCCCAACCCCCCATTCACCGTGCCCCCAGGGCCCACCACGCCTCCATGTGCACTGTGCCCCCTGGGGCCCACGGTGTCAAGCTGGGTGGTCAGTGGGTGTCCATTCTCTCTCCCTCTGCACAGACAGGCAAATGGGGGGCAGAGAGAGGGGTTTTAGGGGATACAGGGAGGCAGCTTCAGCCCTCGCTGGTCTCCAGGCCACAGTGGTTCACTCACCCCTCCTCCCACCTCGGCAGCCCTGGGATGTCGCTGCTGACTCAGGAGGAACCCGAGGTGCCGTAGCGGCTGCTCCAATATTGCAGAAGAGGTTCCTCAGGCAGCTCTGCCCACAGCCCCAAGTCACGAATTCCGTGACTCCAGCTCCATCCCAGGCCCCAGGGTACCTGGCCCAGGGTTGTGCTGCCGCAGACTTGGCCTGTACCATCCAGGCGGCGGTGGGGAGCTGGGGTTGGAAAGGCTTCTTGGAGTGGACTCCTGGGTCTGTCTGGGAGACGGGGAGGAAGGGACACTCTGAACATCACCAGGGGCTGCTGGGGGGCCCTGGCCACCCCCAGAGTCAGAACAGGCAGGTGGGGCAGGATCTCAGGTCATCCTATGCTACACTCAGCCATTGCGTGGCCCCTCTCCTCCCTGTGCCTGGCCTTTTGGCCAGCCCTGGGGCCACCGAGAGGATGCAGCACCGAACCCTCCAGGAGCCCCCAGTGCTGCCGTCTGTGGGACAGGGACAATCCCATCCCCACTGCTACTGTCTGTGCTGTGCTGGGCACAGAGCTGGACACCTCCAAGGCCCAGCGCCCGTAGTGGCTCTCATCATGGACAATTCACAGGCAGATGGTGGCCAGCTCTGTGGCCTGCAGGGACTGGGAGCGGCGCCAGACCATCTAGGCCCCAACCTATCTGCATTATCCTGGAAGACTTCCTGGAGGAGGCTTCTAAGCTGAGGCCCAAGGACCATGTCAGGTCTAGGACTAGGACCAGTGCAGGCCGAGGCCAGAGAGACAGCTGGGCTTCCAGGTAGGGTCAAAGTGAGGTGGGCAGCAGGTGTGTCCCACACTGACACCCTTTCTGCTCCTCCTAGAACCGTACGGAGTCCCCAGAACCTAATGCCACAGCGACCCCTGCGATCCCCACTATCCTGGTGACCTCTGTGACCTCTGAGACCCCAGCAACAAGTGCTCCAGAGGCAGAGGGACCCCAAAGTGGGGGGCTCCCGCCCCCGCCCAGGGCAGTTCCCTCGAGCAGTAGCCCCCAGGCCCAAGGTGGGTCAGGTGGGCCTGGGAGGAGGTGTCGTGGAGCCCTGACCCTGCCACCCCCTCCCCACAGCACTCACCGAGGACGGGAGGCCCTGCAGGTTCCCCTTCCGCTACGGGGGCCGCATGCTGCATGCCTGCACTTCGGAGGGCAGTGCACACAGGAAGTGGTGGGTCCGGGCAGCCGGGGCACCCGAGCTGGGGACCCCCATGCACGCAGGTGTCGCCCCCCAGGTGTGCCACAACTCACAACTACGACCGGGACAGGGCCTGGGGCTACTGTGTGGAGGCCACCCCGCCTCCAGGGGGCCCAGGTGGGTGCTGGGTTGGGTAGCCTGGGGCGGGCCGCCCCTCACACCCCCTCCCGCATGTCCCCAGCTGCCCTGGATCCCTGTGCCTCCGGCCCCTGCCTCAATGGAGGCTCCTGCTCCAATACCCAGGACCCCCAGTCCTATCACTGCAGCTGCCCCCGGGCCTTCACCGGCAAGGACTGCGGCACAGGTGAGCTGGGCCTCGGAGGTCCGCAGGGGTCCCAGGGTGTGAGGGCTTACTGTGCACCCCTCAGAGAAATGCTTTGATGAGACCCGCTACGAGTACCTGGAGGGGGGCGACCGCTGGGCCCGCGTGCGCCAGGGCCACGTGGAACAGTGCGAGTGCTTCGGGGGCCGGACCTGGTGCGAAGGCACCCGACATACAGGTGCGCCACGGGGTGTGAGCCGTGCCACTGACCCCCTGGCCCAGCTCCTCGGCCCTGCCCCCAGCTTGTCTGAGCAGCCCTTGCCTGAACGGGGGCACCTGCCACCTGATCGTGGCCACCGGGACCACCGTGTGTGCCTGCCCACCAGGCTTCGCTGGACGGCTCTGCAACATCGGTGAGTGGGTCAGCCCCCCGGGGTGCCCTGGGGTGGGCCGGCCTCACTGCCCCTCTGCCCGCAGAGCCTGATGAGCGCTGCTTCTTGGGGAACGGCACTGGGTACCGTGGCGTGGCCAGCACCTCAGCCTCGGGCCTCAGCTGCCTGGCCTGGAACTCCGATCTGCTCTACCAGGAGCTGCACGTGGACTCCGTGGGCGCCGCGGCCCTGCTGGGCCTGGGCCCCCATGCCTACTGCCGGTCAGCACCACGCCGCTCCAGGCCGCCGCATGACTCCCTGCCAGCCCCCACTTATGCACCGCAGGAATCCGGACAATGACGAGAGGCCCTGGTGCTACGTGGTGAAGGACAGCGCGCTCTCCTGGGAGTACTGCCGCCTGGAGGCCTGCGGTGCGCGGCTGGCGGGGGGTGCTGCCTTGGGCCAGGGGTGTGACCCGGTGACCTTTGCTCCCAGAATCCCTCACCAGAGTCCAACTGTCACCGGATCTCCTGGCGACCCTGCCTGAGCCAGCCTCCCCGGGGCGCCAGGCCTGCGGCAGGAGGCACAAGAAGAGGACGTTCCTGCGGCCACGTATCATCGGCGGCTCCTCCTCGCTGCCCGGCTCGCACCCCTGGCTGGCCGCCATCTACATCGGGGACAGCTTCTGCGCCGGGAGCCTGGTCCACACCTGCTGGGTGGTGTCGGCCGCCCACTGCTTCTCCCACAGGTGCACCTCCTCTGGGCCCCAGTCACCTGCCCGGTCCATGCAGCCTCCAGCCCCCCTTGCACAGCCCCCCCAGGGACAGCGTCTCCGTGGTGCTGGGCCAGCACTTCTTCAACCGCACGACGGACGTGACGCAGACCTTCGGCATCGAGAAGTACATCCCGTACACCCTGTACTCGGTGTTCAACCCCAGCGACCACGACCTCGGTGAGCTCCGGCGTGTCGTGGCTGCACTCTGGCACAGGCTGACCCTGGCCACTCTTCTGATCAGTCCTGATCCGGCTGAAGAAGAAAGGGGACCGCTGTGCCACACGCTCGCAGTTCGTGCAGCCCATCTGCCTGCCCGAGCCCGGCAGCACCTTCCCCGCAGGACACAAGTGCCAGATTGCGGGCTGGGGCCACTTGGATGAGAGTGAGTTGGGAGGGGGGCGCCCAGCGCCCCGCGGGTGTCACGCTGAGGGCATTGTGTCCCACAGACGTGAGCGGCTACTCCAGCTCCCTGCGGGAGGCCCTGGTCCCCCTGGTCGCCGACCACAAGTGCAGCAGCCCTGAGGTCTACGGCGCCGACATCAGCCCCAACATGCTCTGTGCCGGCTACTTCGACTGCAAGTCCGACGCCTGCCAGGTGAGCTGGTGCCCGCCCCACCAGGACCCGACGGAGGGTGGCTCTGACCAACGTCTCTGCCCAGGGGGACTCAGGGGGGCCCCTGGCCTGCGAGAAGAACGGCGTGGCTTACCTCTACGGCATCATCAGCTGGGGTGACGGCTGCGGGCGGCTCCACAAGCCGGGGGTCTACACCCGCGTGGCCAACTATGTGGACTGGATCAACGACCGGATACGGCCTCCCAGGCGGCTTGTGGCTCCCTCCTGACCCTCCAGCGGGACACCCTGGTTCCCACCATTCCCTGCCTTGCTGACAATAAAGATATTTCCAAGAACCCGGCCCACGCTGCCTGGCCCCTGCCTGCGG